CAGGTCTTGGATTAAATCATCCATGAATCCGGAGGGGTGGGGGGTACCAGGTCCGCACCACGCACTCAATGCAGGTCAGCGCCCACCCCGGAGTGAGAAATAAAAGTAGCCGTCATCCTTGCACGTGGGCCCTGGGTGGCGGCGTGCAGCCGGAGCCTGCACCATTCCCCTCAACAATGGCTTTCTCCAGGGCCTGGAGGCCTCCGCACGGGCAAAGGCTGGAACGCCAGGCAGCCGGCGGGGGCGGGGCCGCGCCACCTGCACCTCCCACGCGCACCCCACCCTGATACTCGCGGGGTCGGCGAGGAGGCGCCCACTTTCTTCTCCAGAGCGCCCCGGGCTTTGCAACCTCCCACTTTCGGGGCCCTCGAGGAGGCCTCCCGCGACCACCAGGTGACAGCTGATGTGTATTGGGCTCTTACTGTCAGCCGTATTTTATGCCATGCTCTGCAAACCAGCGAGGCCGGCGCTGCAGACCCATTACTCAGACGGGAACAGAGAGGCCGGGAGAAGCGAAATCACCCAGGGGCTGGGGTCGTCGCAGCCAGGAGAGACTCCGGCCCTCACCACCACCTGGGCGAGATCACGCTGCAAACGGGGCCCCTTCCCGGTGCAGCCCCTCCACCCCCAGCAGAACTTGGGAAAGGCGCGGTCCGGGACTCTCCGCGGATCGGGAGGGGATTCCAGGCCCCCCCGAAAGTCCGGGCCGCCTCGCGCGCTGGAAATCCCGCGCGCGCCCCGAACCGCGGCTCGGCTGCCGGGAAATCAGGAGAAAAAAACTTCTGCTTTTTTTTCTTTTCTGGCATTCGCGGTCACCTACCCGGCCCCCGCGCGCCCTCCTCCCGGTTCTCGCCCCCACGTGGGGCGCCCCCGCACGCCGCTCCTCCCCCTCCCCTCCGTCGGCCAACCGCAGAGCTAGCTGCACTCGCCCTTGTCTTTCCACCAATAGGAGGGGCGAATGACTCCACTGAGGCCACGCCCAATGTTCAAGTCTATAAAAGTCGGTGCCGGAGGCTCCCAGCTCAGATCGCCGAAGCGTCGGACTACCGTTGGTTTCCGCAACTTCCTGGATTATCCTCGCCAAGGACTTTGCAATATATTTTTCCGCCTTTTCTGGAAGGATTTCGCTGCTTCCCGAAGGTCTTGGACGAGCGCTCTAGCTCTGTGGGAAGGTTTTGGGCTCTCTGGCTCGGATTTTGCAATTTCTCCCTGGGGACTGCCGTGGAGCCGCATCCACTGTGGATTATAATTGCAACATGACGCTGGAAGAGCTCGTGGCGTGCGACAACGCGGCGCAGAAGTAAGTAGCCGGGGCTGCCGCCGCCTGAGGTCGCCCGTCACTGATCCCTCTTTCCTGGTCTCAGGATGCAGACGGTGACCGCCGCGGTGGAGGAGCTTTTGGTGGCCGCTCAGCGCCAGGATCGCCTCACAGTGGGGGTGTACGAGTCGGCCAAGTTGATGAATGTGTGAGTCAGACCCCCTTCCCGGGCTGGGCGCGGCTGACCCATCCCTACCCTTTGGCCCCCTCAGGGACCCAGACAGCGTGGTCCTCTGCCTCTTGGCCATTGACGAGGAGGAGGAGGATGACATCGCCCTGCAAATCCACTTCACGCTCATCCAGTCCTTCTGCTGTGACAACGACATCAACATCGTGCGGGTGTCGGGCATGCAGCGCCTGGCGCAGCTCCTGGGAGAGCCGGCCGAGACCCAGGGCACCACCGAGGCCCGAGACCTGCATTGTCTCCTGGTCACGGTGAGTCGGGCCTCTGCCCTGCCCCGCCACGCCTCCACTAAACCCCTTCTTTTCCCTCCTACAGAACCCTCACACGGACGCCTGGAAGAGCCACGGCTTGGTGGAGGTGGCCAGCTACTGCGAAGAAAGCCGGGGCAACAACCAGTGGGTCCCCTACATCTCTCTTCAGGAACGCTGAGGCCCTTCCCAGCAGCAGAATCTGTTGAGTTGCTGCCACAAACAAAAAATACAATAAATATTTGAACCCCCTCCCCCCCAGCACAACCCCCCCAAAACAACCCAACCCACGAGGACCATCGGGGGCAGAGTCGTTGGAGACTGAAGAGGAAGAGGAGGAGGAGAAGGGGAGTGAGCGGCCGCCCCCAGGGCGGAGATCCAGGAGCTGGCGGCCGCCGATCCGATGGAGAAGGGGGGACCCAGGCCAGCAGGAGACAGGACCCCCGAAGCTGAGGCCTTGGGATGGAGCAGAAGCCGGAGTGGCGGGGCACGCTGCCGCCTTCCCCATCACGGAGGGTCCAGACTGTCCACTCGGGGGTGGAGTGAGACTGACTGCAAGCCCCACCCTCCTTGAGACTGGAGCTGGCGTCTGCATACGAGAGACTTGGTTGAACTTGGTTGGTCCTTGTCTGCACCCTCGACAAGACCACACTTTGGGACTTGGGAGCTGGGGCTGAAGTTGCTCTGTACCCATGAACTCCCAGTTTGCGAATTATAGAGACAATCTATTTTGTTACTTGCACTTGTTATTCGAACCACTGAGAGCGAGATGGGAAGCATAGATATCTATATTTTTATTTCTACTATGAGGGCCTTGTAATAAATTTCTAAAGCCTCTGGTTGCTTGTATGTTTTCGGCTTCTAGAACA